GGAAGTGGTGTGTACAAATTAACTTACTTTGCCTGACAACTTTGTGATGTTTCATAAACTTGAACACTAATGTTTGTGTGTGTACATGTTCGTAAATCTGTTTCTTTCTTGACAGTTATCAGCAGAAAGACAATTAGAAATAGCAAGGTTAATCAACAGATCTGAAATGAAGAGGGATATGTGCATTCCATTGTAAGTAGACCCAGAGTAAGAAGATTATCTTGAGAGGGTTATCCAGAGTAAGAGGTTTCATTAATAAGACCTCAAGGCAGGGTTCCTCTCTAATATTGGCACCCACAAGAAAGGAGAGATTGGAAGATGACTTGGAATGAGAAATGGACTTGCAGACTTAAACGATAAAACACCTGCACACATCCAAAATTATCTTAGACTGTTCCAGTTGTATACATTTGTGGTTTCTTCGAAGAGTGGATTACATATTCTCAGCTCATAAATGTGAACTATAATGGGTCTGGTCATATTTAAATCATGTGTCTACTTATTTGTCCATAATGTATGTATCTATGAATTAAGCAGTTTCTCCATTAAACAATGTTAAAATATTTTCAGGAGAATCTTATGTGCATCTAAAGTAGTAAGGGAACAATTTTATCTCACCAATATTTTATAAGTTTACATTGCTGATTTGGGTAACTGTTACAACTACTAACACTAACTTTAAACCACTATGTTGCATCAGAAAATAAACCTTTAGTTCATCTTTTGCAATCAGTCACAGCATATAATCTGGTACTTACGTGGTAGATAATTAATGTTTGTTGAACTAAAATATTGAATTTACTTGAATGAATCTAATGAAGTACATTTAAATCTTTGGCCACATGTTACCATTAAATTGTACGTACTTTCAAGCCTCTATGATGCAGAAATATAGCAGATATTAGTTTCACTGATTTCTTTGTTTTCTGTGTGCACTAAGCAAGGATAAGGCCCACTCAGTGAACGAGAGACATTTAGTTTATAATATATCTTAGCATAAAAAGTTCCCAGAAGAACAGCCTCAATGAATACCACTCTATTTCATCCTTACTCTTTCCTTCTTCTGGGAATTCCTGGGCTGGAAAGTATGCATCTCTGGGTTGGTTTTCCTTTCTTTGCTGTGTTCCTGACAGCTGTCCTTGGGAATATCACCATCCTTTTTGTGATTCAGACTGACAGTAGTCTCCATCATCCCATGTTCTACTTCCTGGCCATTCTGTCATCTATTGACCCGGGCCTGTCTACATCCACCATCCCTAAAATGCTTGGCACCTTCTGGTTTACCCTGAGAGAAATCTCCTTTGAAGGATGCCTTACCCAGATGTTCTTCATCCACCTGTGCACTGGCATGGAATCAGCTGTGCTTGTGGCCATGGCCTATGATTGCTATGTGGCCATCTGTGACCCTCTTTGCTACACGTTGGTGCTGACAAACAAGGTGGTGTCAGTTATGGCACTGGCCATCTTTCTGAGACCCTTAGTCTTTGTCATACCCTTTGTTCTATTTATCCTAAGGCTTCCATTTTGTGGACACCAAATTATTCCTCATACTTACGGTGAGCACATGGGCATTGCCCGCCTGTCTTGTGCCAGCATCAGGGTTAACATCATCTATGGCTTATGTGCCATCTCTATCCTGGTCTTTGACATCATAGCAATTGTCATTTCCTATGTACAGATCCTTTGTGCTGTATTTCTACTCTCTTCACATGATGCACGACTCAAGGCATTCAGCACCTGTGGCTCTCATGTGTGTGTCATGTTGACTTTCTATATGCCTGCATTTTTCTCATTCATGACCCATAGGTTTGGTCGGAATATACCTCACTTTATCCACATTCTTCTGGCTAATTTCTATGTAGTCATTCCACCTGCTCTCAACTCTGTAATTTATGGTGTCAGAACCAAACAGATTAGAGCACAAGTGCTGAAAATGTTTTTCAATAAATAAAACATAGCTCATTTATAAATATCAGATTGATT